AACAAGTTACACCCAAAGGCCAGGAGCCTGAAATCAGGTGCCGGTTCTCAAATAACAAGGGCTTATTAAGAATCAGTGCTATTGCCTAGGATAGTTAAACAGAAATACAAAAAGTGCTGGAGAAGTTCAGGGAACTGTGAGATATAGAGGGAAAATCAGGGGAAGATGGACAGGAGATGGGAGCTCTAGACACCCTTAGACATCTTGGTTTCAGGTTCATTGGTCAGAACTCTCTCCCCATCCCCACAGTCTATCTAGATGCTTACATCAAAGGCAATGCTTGCTTGACAGATTTCTAAATAGCAGTAGCAACAAGATGGAAAGAAGAATGGAATGTCCCATTAGAGGATATAGGGCCAGGACTTCAGAAAGAGTTCATATATATTAATCACATGTCTTAGAATATCCTGGAGCACCTGTCCTCTCACCTACCTAAAATACTTGATTCCCAATGGTCAATGACTTTTTAAAAAAAGGGGGGGGGGGGGATTGGTATGTACATAGATATTGTGGGAACGTACAATTTTTTAAAAAGTGATGATAAAGTTCTATAGGTACCTTCACAAACCACTCTGTTCTACTTAAATCTTAACAGTTCCTGGAGGAAACTTTGAGATTACTCTTCAGAGCTTACTTTGGTGGTTGGGGTGTGTTGTATGGCTTTGTGTGTGTGTGTGTGTGTGTGTGTGTGTGTGTGTGTGTGTGTGGGTTTGTTTACTTTTACTTATGGGCACTGATGTATTGGTTACTAGAAAGTTCATAGATAAATTTTTGTCCTATTCAGTAGACAAACATACCTGACTTGTTGACATAGAGTCTAGGTGCTAACTTCATTAGTCAATTCACCTTACTTTCATATCTTTATTTTCATTTGCCTCCTTTTTCTTTAAATTTTAGGCCATCTTACAGCACTTTATACATCTATGTTTATGGCCTTAAATCTTTTCTTTTTCTTTTTTTAAGAGCAATTTGGGAAGAACTAAAATAAAATTGAAATACAAATCAACATTTTTTGTTTTATGCAAATGTATGTTAAAATATTCAAAGAATAAAGAGGTTTTTTAAAGAATAGTAGGTTCTAGCACGGCTCAGTTAAAATATGGTATCACTTAGTAAGAAACACTTTCTAAAAAACAATTTATATTAGCCATAATTAAGAAAAAAAGGGATATTGAATAAGTCAAAGAGTGGTTTCCAGGGAAGTCTTTCTTTGTCTGGAAAGATACCATAGGATTTTCTGCAGACAGCTTACTCATTTTTTTCTTGATTGAAATCTGGAAAGGAAAACTTGCAAGAAAACATTCCATTCTGGACTCGGCAGCAGGTCAAGCCAAAGTGGCAACATTTGCAGCCTGGAGATCACACAGTCTGGGAGCTCAAACATTTAGGCAATAAAAGCTGATGGAAGCCAAAAAGCCACGCCACTGGCATCTGGTGTCAGGGTAGCTGCTGGGGGAGATCTGGCCATGGTGGTGGGGCCCAGCCATATAAACAAGTTCAGAGGTAGAACTGGAGCTGTGTACTGGGTTGAAGCATGTCTCTCCTAAATTCATGTTTTCTCTAGAACCTTAGACTATGACCTTATTTGGAAATAGGGTCTTTGCGATGTCATGCATTGCTTAACATTGTGGTTACATTCTGAGTAATGTGTTGTTAGGTGATTTCATCATTGTCCAAACATCATAGAGTGTACTCACACAAACCTAGACGGTACAGTCTCCTACACACCTAGACCATATACTATATCCTATTGTTCCTAGGCTGCAAACCTCTACAGCCTGTTACTGTACTGACTACTGTAGGCAATTGGGGTACAATAATCTAATGAGACTATAATCATATATTTAGTGTGCCATTGACCGAAATGTCATTATGATGCATGACTGTAGTTAAGATGAGGTCATACTGGATTAGGTAGGTTCTAAATCCAATGTGACTAGTGTCCTCATAAGAGGAGAGAAACAGACACAAACACAGGGAAACACCGGGACGATGGCCATCTGAAGACAGAGGCAAACATTGGAGTGATGCAATGACAAGCCAAGGAATGCCAAGGACTGCAAACCATTGCCAGAAGCTAGGAACACTCAAGTAAGGACTCCTCCCTAGAGCCTTTAGAGGAAGAATCCTAACCTTTCCTCCCTGTGTGTCCCAGGACATTTGTGTACTCACTGCTCAATCGAGGGAGGCCTTATCCAGCTATACTCATTCTCAGAGGCACTGCCTTCTGCACTGGAAATGGAGTCCTTCAAGGCTACTATCTGATTTACTGTGCTGAATACCCTGATGGGTGGTACACAGACATACGGTTTAGCTTGGGTAAGTGAATCTGCCCACTTCTCACCTACTTCAAAAATTTCTCCTTTCTCTCTTCTTTGTCAAGGTGTCTTCTTATTTATTTTGGGAATGGGAATAAACATTCATAGTGACTATATATTGCGCCAGCTCAGGAAGCCTGGAGAAATCAGCTACAGGATTCCACAAGGTAATGTCTCCCCTGCCCCCAGACTCTCACTCAATGATTGACCTTCCGATTCTTCTGCACGCAGGTGGCTTGTTTACGTATGTTTCTGGAGCCAATTTCCTCGGTGAGATCATTGAATGGATCGGCTATGCCCTGGCCACTTGGTCCCTCCCAGCACTTGCATTTGCATTTTTCTCACTTTGTTTCCTTGGGCTGCGAGCTTTTCACCACCATAGGTAAATTTTTCAATAAAAGCGGCAGCATTCACATATTTACAATTATTCCTTTCTTGTCTTTTAGGTTCTACCTCAAGATGTTTGAGGACTACCCCAAATCTCGGAAAGCCCTTATTCCATTCATCTTTTAAAGGAACCAAATTAAAAAGGAGCAGAGCTCCCACAATGCTGATGAAAACTGTCAAGCTGCTGAAACTGTAATTTTCATGATATAATAGTCCCGTATATATGTAATAGTAGGTCTCCTGGCGTTCTGCCAGCTGGCCTGGGGATTCTGAGTGGTGTCTGCTTAGAGTTTACTCCTACCCTTCCAGGGACCCCTATCCTGATCCCCAACTGAAGCTTCAAAAAGCCACTTTTCCAAATGGCGACAGTTGCTTCTTAGCTATTGCTCTGAGAAAGTACAAACTTCTCCTATGTCTTTCACCGGGCAATCCAAGTACATGTGGCTTCATACCCACTCCCTGTCAATGCAGGACAACTCTGTAATCAAGAATTTTTTGACTTGAAGGCAGTACTTATAGACCTTATTAAAGGTATGCATTTTATACATGTAACAGAGTAGCAGAAATTTAAACTCTGAAGCCACAAAGACCCAGAGCAAACCCACTCCCAAATGAAAACCCCAGTCATGGCTTCCTTTTTCTTGGTTAATTAGGAAAGATGAGAAATTATTAGGTAGACCTTGAATACAGGAGCCCTCTCCTCATAGTGCTGAAAAGATACTGATGCATTGACCTCATTTCAAATTTGTGCAGTGTCTTAGTTGATGAGTGCCTCTGTTTTCCAGAAGATTTCACAATCCCCGGAAAACTGGTATGGCTATTCTTGAAGGCCAGGTTTTAATAACCACAAACAAAAAGGCATGAACCTGGGTGGCTTATGAGAGAGTAGAGAACAACATGACCCTGGATGGCTACTAAGAGGATAGAGAACAGTTTTACAATAGACATTGCAAACTCTCATGTTTTTGGAAACTAGTGGCAATATCCAAATAATGAGTAGTGTAAAACAAAGAGAATTAATGATGAGGTTACATGCTGCTTGCCTCCACCAGATGTCCACAACAATATGAAGTACAGCAGAAGCCCCAAGCAACTTTCCTTTCCTGGAGCTTCTTCCTTGTAGTTCTCAGGACCTGTTCAAGAAGGTGTCTCCTAGGGGCAGCCTGAATGCCTCCCTCAAAGGACCTGCAGGCAGAGACTGAAAATTGCAGACAGAGGGGCACGTCTGGGCAGAAAACCTGTTTTGTTTGGCTCAGACATATAGTTTTTTTTTTTTTTACAAAGTTTCAAAAACTTAAAAATCAGGAGATTCCTTCATAAAACTCTAGCATTCTAGTTTCATTTAAAAAGTTGGAGGATCTGAACATACAGAGCCCACATTTCCACACCAGAACTGGAACTACGTAGCTAGTAAGCATTTGAGTTTGCAAACTCTTGTGAAGGGGTCACCCCAGCATGAGTGCTGAGATATGGACTCTCTAAGGAAGGGGCCGAACGCTTGTAATTGGAATACATGGAAATATTTGTCTTCTCAGGCCTATGTTTGCGGAATGCATTGTCAATATTTAGCAAACTGTTTTGACAAATGAGCACCAGTGGTACTAAGCACAGAAACTCACTATATAAGTCACATAGGAAACTTGAAAGGTCTGAGGATGATGTAGATTACTGAAAAATGCAAATTGCAATCATATAAATAAGTGTTTTTGTTGTTCATTAAATACCTTTAAATCATGGATGTTAAGCAGTTTTGTTTGAATTAAAATATCCTGGGACTTCTGGAGATTTTCACAAGGTATTGGGGTGTGCTTCCCTGTCCCGCCTGTCCCTCATTCCCATTCACCCTGTCTGTAGTGTCGTTTCCTTTCTTCTCTTCTCTCTTCATGAAATTAGGGGCTGTGTGCTGGAAATAAAGAAGTATGACTTATACAGCCTCTCAGCCACAATTCAGAACTACAAGGAAGTACAATAAAGGTGCAGGAAAACGTCATGAGGTTAGATGCCACTCCTGGTGCTGAGGAATACACAGGGGGAATGAACACACTTGGTGAAGTAAATCTTCAGGTGTAGCTTGAGCTCTGTGACATAAAAGACTTCCAGTTCTCTCCATGACATTGAAAACTACCTTGCTTAAGTCCTTTATTTTACTACCATGTAAAACATCCAGGCCGGTCCTTGAGATGAAATAAATATACAATAAATGGCAGTACTCAGTCTCAGGACAAAACCGCCATTTGGCAATTTCACTTTTTGCCACAAGAGGGCGCTTTCTAAAATAGTATTTAGTCCAACCTTGACTTAATTAGGTCCAACCCCAGTCCTGTTGCCTGATCGTGGACCTTTCAAGTTAGCATGATCGTGGAACTTCTTAATCTGAATATAGGGTAGAGTAGCGTGAACTCTATGAAAGCTGAAACCTTCCCTTGATAATTCAGGTATTCTCAGTGTTCTAGGGCTGTTGTGTTCAATGACAGTTTGTCATTGTTTAGGGCTAGGATATGTATGTGGATTAAATACAGTAAAGGTCTGAACATGTGCTCATCTCTAAACATATTTCTTCCCACTTTTAAAAATAGGGTGCAACAAAATTATAGTTAATTGAGGTTTCCATGGACTGTTTTTTGGCTAAAATAATCTAACAGTGTCCTAGCTCACAAGATACTCTATCTTGGTCTTGCTGAAGCTTTCACGGAAGAGGCGTTTTCCTGCCAACCTTGAAGAAAATGTTGAGTTTTGTTTGTTTTTCAGAATTTAGACTTAAAGAGCTGAAGCAGACCTCAGACATCAGCTATTCCTACCACTTCACATTATAGGTAGTGACACTGAGACCCACAGAGTTAAAAGGCCTCCTCACAGCTGGTACAGAGCTGGTCAGAGCAGCCATCTCATTTTGTCCCTTTGAGGGTCAGATGTATGCTTCTTCTGCTTAAGGCACAGCCTTTAGGGCTGCCATCTGGATTTCTACAGAGCTCATGCAGGAGAAAAATAGCCAGAGCTTAAGTGCTGTTGCATAGTTCAGTTTATACACCTATTGTCCCATGCCTGTTTGTGTGTGAGGCTTCCCTCGCTCCGTGGGAGCACCAGGCTCATGCCCTTTCATAAACCTATTTGACAGAATAGAGAGTTTTCCCTCATTGGTGTAGTCAAGACAACATGTGTGTTCAGCATGGAAAAAAGGTTTCAGGTCATAAACCCCCTTATCCCTAATGCTTACTTTCATAAAGAACAACAGTGGCTCCACTGTATTCTAAAAGGAAAAAGGAGCTCTAATGAGAAATACGCAATTAAACAGCTATTTAGGCGGCTTAGACCCTTTCAGGAACAAATAAATAAATCCGTGGTTTTACAACCCTGAAGTTTGATAATAGCTCTCTTGGATTTTTGTGGTTACCTCATGGCAATCTCACTAAGAAGCAGGGGAGCAAGCTCTTGGCACATGAAGGAATAGGCTCATGAAGATTCATTTCTTTTCCCGCTTGGCCTTTTGGTTCTCTAATAAGCTGTGAGCTGAGGTCCATGCAGGGAAAACAAGGAGGGTAACGGCAAATGTAAAGTGAATTTTTCTGGAGAAGGATGCTGATTATTTTATAGCATCTACACTATCCTATGATGAAAGAGGCATAGAGCCGGGTGGCAATGTGAGTTCTTGGGTGATTTAATAAGCCATCGAGTGGATTTAATTTCTAAGTAAGACATTTGTTTATTCTTTGTACAAGTCCATGGAGTTGTGATCTTAAAGAGTTCTGTGTTATTTGCATTGTGCCTCATTTCTCCCCATCAACCTTAGCTTGAGATTTGGATGAATAAAATAAATAACTGGAGAAGGTTAAAGTATGCACCAAGCTGTGTTAGTTTCTTTAGTCCTGTCTTTTTG